ACTTTTAGTTTTAAGGGTACATGTATGTAATTGTTTGTTATATGGGTAAACTGTGTGTTGTGGGGGTTTGGTGTACAGATTCTTTAGTCACCTGGGTAATAAGCATAAAACCCAAGAGATATGCTGTCTCCCTCCTCCTAGCCTCCACCCTTAAGTAGGCCCCAGTGTCTGTTGTTCCCCTCTTAGTGTCCATGTGTTCTTGTTGTTTAGCTCCCACTTATAAGTGAGAACATATGGTATTTGGTTTTCTGTTCCTGCTTTAGTTTGCTTAGAATAGTGGTCTCCACCTCCATCCATGTTGCTGCAAAGGACATCATCTCATTATTTTTTATGGTTGTGTAGTATTCCACGGTGTATATTTACCACATTTTCTTTATCCAGTCTGCCTCTTTTTAAATATAGTCATTTTTCTCATTTTTAATTATCAAACATTTATAAAATGCTTATTCTGTGGAAGGTTCTCTGCCTCAAGAGTTACAAACATTAGGCTGGGCACGGTGGCTCACGCCTGTAATCCCAGCACTCTGGGAGGCCAAGGCGGGTGGATCACCTGAGGTAGGGAGTTTGACACCAGCCTGACCGACATGGAGAAACCCCATCTCTACTAAAAATACAAAATTAGCTGGGTGTGGTGGCGCATGCCTGTAATCCCAGCTACTTGGGAGGCTGAGGCAGGAGAATTGCTTAAACCCAGGAAGTGGAGGTTGCAGTGAGCCGAAATGGTGCCACTGCTCTCCAGCCTGGGCAACAAGAGTGAAACTCTATCTTCAAAAAAAATTAAAAAAAAGAGTTACAAAGATTAATGATGTACAATCTCTGGCCTTAAAAATCTCTGAAAAACTAGAAATAATTCTAAAGCCCAGAAAGAGTGAGTTCCCTTCCAGTATCCTATACAAGTTCAAGGTCCTCCAAAGCATTATTAAATCTTCCTAGCCTTTTGATCCTCTGCCTTTTCTCCTGCCTCACTAATGTTCTAAGTCTCTGTTATGACACAGATTCTAGAACCTTCACAGGCCACACTCCCATCATTTGCTTAGGTCTGATCAATCTGCTCCACACAATTTCTCAGTGATCCTCTGCATCTCTGCCTACAAGGGCCTCCCTGACACCCAAGTTCATATTGCTCAGAAACAGTGAACTTGAGTTTTTCGTTTTACCTTGATCTCTCTCTGACAAAGAAATCCAGATGATGCGAGACCTGATGAAGACAATACATGGAAAATGACAGTCTTGGGTATGGACTAACTCCCTCTTTGAGGCTTCCTCAAGCATGTTTACAGGTGAGTTTTTGTTTTCAGAAATAACTTTGGCTGTCATCCTGACTCTACTGGGACTTGCCATCCTGGCTATTTTGTTAACAAGATGGGCACGACGTAAGCAAAGTGGTGAGTAATAATGAGTCAAAATGAAGATTTCCTAATAAAAACATTTTGCCTAATTCTTCCACAGAAATGCATATCTCCAGATACAGTTCAGAACAAAGTAAGTACTTATACTCATGAGAAAAATAAATAAGCAAAATCATGTGCTCTCCCTTTTTTTCTAGGTGCTAGACTTCTGGACTATGAGGATGGTAGAGGTAAATAGATTAGGAACTACTAGACAGTTAATAAATCTCATTATGTTTTTATCTTCTCTTTTAGGATCCCGACATGCATATTCAACACAAAGTGGTAAATTATTGTATTGCTAAGAAATTAATATAAAGAATCTTATAATTTTTCTTCAATTCTCTAGACACTTCATGTGATAACCGAGGTAAGTATATGTAGAGATTTTTGTAAAATTAATTGATTTTTCTTTCTTTTGTTTATGTTTTCAGAGAGATCCAAAAGAGATTACAGTAAGTATTATCTTGCTTCTTAACAAAAATTTTTCACCTCATGTTTTCTGTGTGTGTATTTTAGCACCATCAACCAACTCTCTAGGTAAGTGCTTTGTGGTTTTCTTTCAATTCTACATCCTCTTTTCCACAACCTTTCTGCAATATAGTGTCTATGGCATCTAAGTTCTCCCTGGGACAAACAGAACTCATTCTTCTTTTGATGTGTTTTATTTTAGCACTGTCTCGATCAAGTATTGGTAAGTTCCTTTACTTTTCTTCAATTCTGCTGAGTAATGTTACACTTTTCAATTTTTATTATAGGTAGTATAAAATGTTTACAAACAACTGAAGAACTTCCTTGTAAGTTTCCCATATATACAACTCAGTCCTTTCTTCAAACTCACCTTTTTTGTTTGTATTTTAGCCAGAACTGCAGGAGCCATGAGTAAGTTCTTTTTCTGCCCTTTAATTCTCATGCAAACCACACTTTCCTCCTTTTTGTATTTCAGTGCAATTCACAGCCCCTATTCGTAAGTATCAAGTTTGTTTTTCCACTCTGGTCTCTTTTTCTTTCTCCCTCTTTCTCTCTCACAGCCGGAGCTACAGGACCTATCAGTAAGTTTGCTCTCTGTTTCTCCACAGTGAGCAGCTACTGATTTCTTTTCTCTTTTTTTTTTAGAGCTCTCTCAAAAAACCATTGGTAAGTCATCTGATTCTCAATTATAATGCCTTGTACTAATATGCCAATTTGAATTTCTTTTTAGTGCAAACTCCAGGACCTATTGGTAAGCTGCCTGTATATATCAACTTATCTCTAGTGTGTTTAATTTGTTTGTTTCTATTTTTTAGTACAATATCCTGGACCCAATGGTAAGTACCTTATCTATCCTTCTCCCTCCAGGAACAGTTGCTAAGATACCTCTCTGTTTTTCAGCTGGTCCACCTTCAGCACCCCGCGGTAAGTTCCATTTCTTTTTCTACTCTTTTCTGAAATCTTCACCAATATCTAATTTGGTTTTTAGGTCCACCCATGGCACCCATAAGTAAGTATAACATCTCTTTTTCTTCTTTGGTTATTAAATGGATTTCTGTTTGCTTATTTTTCAGTAATTTCACAGAGAACCGCAAGTAAGTACTCTACTTCTCAGCTGGTCATATGTTATTTTTCAGTAATTTCACAGAGAACCGCAAGTAAGTACTCTACTTCTCAGCTGGTCATATGTGGG